AGAGCAATTTTTTTCTTTTTTTTGATGTTTCAAAAAAATTAAAAACAGCGACCTGATGGAAGGGCTACCTGACACCAGGTGGTCAGGAAAGGCTTTGAAAGCCTGGAAGGTTGGGCCATGGGGAGTCCTAGGATTCCAGGCTGAGGCAGCACACGTGCAAAGGCCCTGCGGTGGGACATTGAGGGAAGAGCAAGAGGAGACCCCTGTGGCTGGAGCGGAGTGAGCAGGGGGAGTGGTGAGAGGCGAGGTCTGCACGGACCAGGAAGGCCGACCATGAATTGGGAGGAGTTTGGATTTATTCCAAGACAGATAGGAAATTCTCTCTTTCTCTCAACCTCCATTTCCAAGCACAGAGTCTAAATTATTCTAAACACCACCCGAGGAGGCAGGTGCTGTACAGATGGGGAAACTGAGGCAGCACAGAGCGCAAAGGACAGGGGGGCGTCAAATTCCTCACTTGATCGCTCCCTCAGCCAGCCCCTTCCTGGAAAGTGCTTGGGTATCTTTGTAAGCCTCCGTTTCTTGAGAGAGGGCCAGGTTTCGAACCGCAGACATGCCTCTACTCTAGGTAAGACCCCTCTCTCTCTCTCCCGGCCTCGGCGGTCTGCTCTGTGCAATGGGGCCGGCCGAGACGCCCTCTCTCCAGCCAGAGTCTGAGCCTTCGGAGACCACCGCGCGACTCCGCCCCGTCGGCCGCCACTCACGCCCTCTACGGCTCTCCATTGGCAGAACGACCTGCTGCCCCGCCCCCACGGCGCCTTTGCGAGCTAATCATTTTCTTGAGACTGACAGCCTTGCCGGCACCGCCCCCCCTGGGGCGGGAGCAAAGCAGCTGCATATGCGGATTGGTTGAGAGGCAGGGGGCGGGGTGAGTTGGTGAGCGCCGATTGCGGGCAGAGGCAGTGGCACATGCGGATTGGCCGGAGAGAGCGGCGAGGCAGAGCATGATGAGTGTCGATTGGACGGCTGGGCCCAAGTGGGCGGAAAACGGACGGTGCAGGGGGTGGGCCACGTGTCCAGCCCTAACGAAACGGTAACCAGCCCTGGGAAGCCCGCAAGAGGCCTCAGCGGTGGCCGTCCGAGAGCCGAGAGGTGAGGGTGCCCCCGCCTCACCTGCAGAGGGGCCGTTCCGGGCTCGAACCCGGCACCTTCCGGGTAAGTCCTCTCTCGCTGCTGGCGCTATTTGGGCCTGACCCACCGTCCCTCTGCCCACCCCCAGAAAATGGCGGCTGCCAGGCCCAGCCTGGGCCGAGTCCTCCCAGGATCCTCTGTCCTGTTCCTGTGTGACATGCAGGAGAAGTTCCGCCACAACATCGCCTACTTCCCACAGATCGTCTCAGTGGCTGCCCGCATGCTCAAGGTATGACCTCAGCCCCCCACCCTCAGACCCAGACCCTGACCTTTCTTCCCCATCACTGGCACAGGTGGCCCGGCTGCTTGAGGTGCCAGTCATGCTGACGGAGCAGTACCCACAAGGCCTGGGCCCCACGGTGCCCGAGCTGGGGACTGAGGGCCTTCGGCCGCTGGCCAAGACCTGCTTCAGCATGGTGCCTGCCCTGCAGCAGGAGCTGGACAGTCGGCCCCAGCTGCGCTCTGTGCTGCTCTGTGGCATTGAGGCACAGGCCTGCATCTTGGTGAGATGCTGACTGACCCCAGGGGTCCCTCGTTCTGACTCACCATCCCCAATTCCTTACCCAGGACCCCCGTTCTTATCCGGGGTTGGCCCTGACCTCTCTCTACCCACAGAACACGACCCTGGACCTCCTAGACCGGGGGCTGCAGGTCCATGTGGTGGTGGACGCCTGCTCCTCACGCAGGTGAGAGGGCCCCTGCCTGGGTGGGTGCACGTACCAACCTTCCCTCCCTCCCTCCCACTCACAGCCAGGTGGACCGGCTGGTGGCTCTGGCCCGCATGAGACAGAGTGGTGCCTTCCTCTCCACCAGCGAAGGGCTCATTCTGCAGCTTGTGGGCGATGCCGTCCACCCCCAGTTCAAGGAGGTAATGCCCGCCTGGCCGCCCCCACCTCCCCTGCTTCCTGACCCATCGCCCCCTGCCCTTACAGATCCAGAAACTCATCAAGGAGCCCGCCCCAGACAGCGGACTGCTGGGCCTCTTCCAAGGCCAGAACTCCCTCCTCCACTGAACTCCAACCCTGCCTTGAGGGAAGACCACCCTCCTGTCACCCGGACCTCAGTGGAAGCCCGTTCCCCCCATCCCTGGATCCCAAGAGTGGTGCGATCCACCAGGAGTGCCGCCCCCTTGTGGGGGGGGCAGGGTGCTGCCTTCCCATTGGACAGCTGCTCCCGGAAATGCAAATGAGACTCCTGGAAACTGGGTGGGAATTGGCTGAGCCAAGATGGAGGCGGGGCTCGGCCCCGGGCCACTTCACGGGGCGGGAAGGGGAGGGGAAGAAGAGTCTCAGACTGTGGGACACGGACTCGCAGAATAAACATATATGTGGCTGTGGACCAAACCATTCTTGGGTTGGGGGGGATCCC